TATACTTTTATACAGAGGGATTTAGTTACTCTGCTGTATTAGTTTCCTAAGGCTTCTGTAACAAACTGTGACAACCTAAGTGGCTAAAACGACACGAATTTATTACCTTACAGTTCTGAAGTTCAGAAATACAGCTCACTGGGTTAAAATCAAGGCGTCAGTGTGCATGGTGGTTTTCCTGTAGTCCCAGCCACTCAGGAGGCTGAGGTGGGCGGATCGCTTGAGCCCGGGAGCTCAAAACCAGTCTTGGCAACATAGCAAGACCCTGTTTCAAAAAACAAAAAAATCAAGGGGTCAGCTGGACTGTTACTTCTGGAAGCTCTGGGGAACAATTTGGTTTTTGTTTTTTGTTTTTCCCTCCTTTTCTAGCTTCTCCTCCTTTTCCACCTCCCACCTCCTCCTTTATATATATATATATATATATATATATATTTTTTTTTTTTTTTGGAGACAGGTTCTTGCTCTGTCACCAAAGCTGGACTGCAGTGGTGGGATCATGAGCCCTCTCCAGCTCTAGTGATCCTCCTGCCCCAATCCCCCGAGCAGCTGGGACCACAGTGCCCGTCGCTATGTCTAGTTAATTTTTCGTAGAGACGAGTGTCTCACTATGTTGCCCAGGCTGATCTCGAACTCCTGGGCTAAAGTGTTCCTCTCCTGCCTCTGCCTTCCAAAGCACTGGGATTGCAAACATGAGACACTGTGCCTGCTCCTCTTCCAGCTTCTTGAGGCCAGCTGCATTCCTTGGCTGTTGCCCCTTCCTCCACCTTCAAATAGCTTTCTCATACTGACCTTCTTTTTGGGCCCCTTCCACTTTAGAGAACCCTTGTAATTACTTTGTAATTACCCAAGCACACACTCCAAGATCGTCACCTTATTTTAAAGTCCGCTGATAAGCAACCTTAATTCCATCTGCAATCTTAACCCCCTCTGCCAAGCAAGAGAACAAACGCACAGGTTCCAGGGAGTAGGATGTGGACATCCTGAGGCGGAAGCATTATCCCGCCTTCCACAATTGCCCAAGGTCACATAGCTAGTAAGTTCTAGCTAGCACTGAGTGCTGTGCCCGTGAAATTTATCTACATAGGCTTTCACTTAACCTGCAGACAGAACTCAGTTAGTCGGGGACAATTTCCCTCAATGTTAACAGCACTGTTCCACCGCAACGTGGAACAACAGCTTTAAAACGTGCTCTTCGTAGGCCCGGCTACTCCAAGAACAGTGCCTCCCGCCAGACCCAGGCGGCTTCCTTCACCCGCAACCCGAGAGACGACCCGCCGGGCCCGCCCCGCGGAAGCCGCCGGTTGCCAGGCCAAGGAGTGGACTAGGGTCGCCGGGGAAGCGGGTGAGTGGTCCCCGCCCTGGCGGGCTGCCTCTTAATTCTCAAATGTTTCTGCTTTTGAATGCAGTTTGGGAGAGCCCATGGTGACTGCGTGAGTGGAGCCCAGCTGTGTGGATGCCCCAGCATGGATGACTACATGGTCCTGAGAATGATTGGGGAGGGCTCCTTCGGCAGAGCTCTTTTGGTTCAGCATGAAAGCAGTAATCAGATGTTTGCCATGAAAGAAATAAGGCTTCCCAAGGTCACTACTAAAGAAATTAGCTCACTTTGAAATAAGTTTATGCTTATTTAAAATGTTTTTCTAGTCTTTCTCTAATACACAGAATTCTAGGAAGGAGGCTGTTCTTTTAGCCAAAATGAAACACCCTAATATTGTTGCCTTCAAAGAATCATTTGAAGGTAAATACGAATTCCCCCAGATATGTGCATTTTTTGATTTATAGCCACTACAGCTTTTCTAAAGAGCTTATATCTGTTTTAGCTGAAGGACACTTGTATATTGTGATGGAATACTGTGATGGAGGGGATCTAATGCAAAAGATTAAACAGCAGAAAGGAAAGTTATTTCCTGAAGACATGGTAAGAGATTGACTTACATAGTTTCTCTCAAGTCTTGAAGATTTTGCATACCTTTTTCTTACAGATACTTAATTGGTTTACCCAAATGTGCCTTGGAGTAAATCACATTCACAAGAAACGTGTGCTACACAGAGATATCAAGTCCAAGGTGAGTGGAGTACATTTTTGGACTTAAAAAAAGACATAATCTGAGCTTTTCTTTTTAAATGCAGAATATCTTCCTCACTCAGAATGGAAAAGTGAAATTGGGAGACTTTGGATCTGCCCGTCTTCTCTCCAAGTATGTATGTCTGTTCTACGGTAGTGACAGTATGTAATCATTCGTTGCCTTTTTATGGTTTTAGTCCGATGGCATTTGCTTGTACCTATGTGGGAACTCCTTATTATGTGCCTCCAGAAATTTGGGAAAACCTGCCTTATAACAATAAAAGGTGAGTGCTGCATATTTGATGTCAGGGTGCCCCTTGTGATTACATTGCTTCTTTATGCTTTCAGTGACATCTGGTCCTTGGGTTGCATCCTGTATGAACTCTGTACCCTTAAGCATCCAGTAAGTATGGCGTGCAAAATGGAAAAGGCAGCATCTGCTTGTAAAGTTCAATTTTCCTTTTCAGTTTCAGGCAAATAGTTGGAAAAATCTTATCCTCAAAGTATGTCAAGGGTGCATCAGTCCACTGCCGTCTCATTACTCCTATGAACTTCAGTTCCTAGTCAAGCAGATGTTTAAAAGGAATCCCTCACATCGCCCCTCGGCTACAACGCTTCTCTCTCGAGGCATCGTAGCTCGGCTTGTCCAGAAGTGCTTACCCCCCGAGGTATGATCTGTGTTGGATTGGTTGTGAACAGTCACATCTCTAAATTCTCAACTTTAAATTTCAGATCATCATGGAATATGGTGAGGAAGTATTAGAAGAAATAAAAAATTCGAAGCATAACACACCAAGAAAAAAAAGTAAGAATTTTGACAGAGTATTTTTTGTTAAGTATCTTTCTACCTTCTCTCTCTCTTTTAAAAGCAAACCCCAGCAGAATCAGGATAGCTTTGGGAAATGAAGCAAGCACAGTGGTAAGTGCTTTAAAATTACTTTTATGAGGCCGTATTTAATCTGTATTGTTAATCTCTTTTAAAGCAAGAGGAAGAACAAGATAGAAAGGGTAGCCATACTGATTTGGAAAGCATTAATGAAAATTTAGTTGAAAGTGCATTGAGAAGAGTAAACAGAGAAGAAAAAGGTAAGTTATTCAAATTCTAATCATTTCTTAGGCTTGGCATTCCTTTTTCACACTTTAAAATCAGGTAATAAGTCAGTCCATCTGAGGAAAGCCAGTTCACCAAATCTTCATAGACGACAGTGGGAGAAAAATGTACCCAATACAGCTCTTACAGCTTTGGAAAATGCATCCATACTCACCTCCAGTTTAACAGCAGAGGACGATAGAGGTTAGTAGTCAGATTGAATACTATTATTTTATTTCAGCACTAATTTTTGTCTTTTTGCAACTAGGTGGTTCTGTAATAAAGTACAGCAAAAATACTACTCGTAAGCAGTGGCTCAAAGAGACCCCTGACACTTTGTTGAACATCCTTAAGAATGCTGATCTCAGCTTGGCTTTTCAAACATACACAATATATAGACCAGGTAATTCATGTCTGTATGTGACCTTGGAAACCATTGGTATATTTTCTGTTAATATCTCCTGAAGGTTCAGAAGGGTTCTTGAAAGGCCCCCTGTCTGAAGAAACAGAAGCATCGGACAGTGTTGATGGAGGTCACGATTCTGTCATTTTGGATCCAGAGCGACTTGAGCCTGGGCTAGATGAGGAGGACACGTACGTTGTGATATGCATAGAAAGCTGTAGCTAGAGGTTTATGGTCCAAATTGTTTTTTCACAGGGACTTTGAGGAGGAAGATGACAACCCCGACTGGGTGTCAGAGCTGAAGAAGCGAGCTGGATGGCAAGGCCTGTGCGACAGATAATGCCTGAGGAAATGTTCCTGAGTCACGCTGAGGAGAGGCTTCACTCAGGAGTTCATGCTGAGATGATCATGAGTTCATGCGACGTATATTTTCCTTTGGAAACAGAATGAAGCAGAGGAAACTCTTAATACTTAAAATCGTTCTTGATTAGTATCGTGAGTTTGAAAAGTCTAGAACTCCTGTAAGTTTTTGAACTCAAGGGAGAAGGTATAGTGGAATGAGTGTGAGCATCGGGCTTTGCAGTCCCATAGAACAGAAATGGGATGCTAGCGTGCCACTACCTACTTGTGTGATTGTGGGAAATTACTTAACCTCTTCAAGCCCCAATTTCCTCAACCATAAAATGAAGATAATAATGCCTACCTCAGAGGGATGCTGACCACAGACCTTTATAGCAGCCCGTATGATATTATTCACATTATGATATGTGTTTATTATTATGTGACTCTTTTTACATTTCCTAAAGGTTTGAGAATTAAATATATTTAATTATGATTTAGTAATGTGTGCAGTTTTTCAATATGACC